TCTGCAGACAGCTAAGTTATACAAACGACCCCCATATCCATATCGCTTTCTTTTGCATGACCAGGGTCAGGGCTAGGGTGGGGGCGAGGCTGGACTTGACCCTCTCAATTTCTGCATATTCATCCCTACATGAGTGCAGCTGGAAGAACGCGAAGCAATACCCCCTCACCCCACCCTTTTGAAACCCTCCTCCCCATCCCCCCAGCCCCTCATATAAAGAAGCACATAAGATAAATGCCTACTTGGCTTTTGCCTATTAAAAATAAACAAATGAAACAATTGCGCGAGTTCTTTAAAGAACAAAAGAGAAGGGAACGGGGAAAGGAGGTACAATTTACCAGCCAAACTTTGCCACTGGGCTACTCCTCTGCCCTCCGAAGGGCGGGGAGCGGGGCGAGTTGAGGGGAGAGAGGTAAACAAGACAACAGTCCCCACTCACCTTCTTCCCCACTTCGTCGCACTTTTAAGGGACATTTCCCCCGCTGCAGTCCACGAGGCGTTCGGACACTTTTTCCCGGCCTGACAGCAGAGAAAGTCGGGGCGGCAAAGTTGCGAGAGGGAGATACCCCGGCGTCCGGGGGAGAGGGGAGGAAAGAGAGTTCATCAGAGTTCCCCCTTTTGTTCCAAGTCCCGGAGCAGACAAAGAGGCGGCGAGCGGCGGCAGGTTTCTCCCTCTCACCCCTTCTTCCTCTCTCCCTCCCCTCCCTCCCCGCCCCCTCCCTCTCCCCGCATCTCCCGCCCGGCTCGGGAACCTCCGAGGCGAGCTGGGGCTGCTCGGTCCCCAGTTCATCACAACTCTGCCCAGACGGTCTCCTCCCACTGCCAGGCTCGAAACTTTCCCCGGGAGATGCCAGCCCTGGCCCCCTCCGCACCGCGCACAAGTCTGGGGTGGTGGGCAGGGGATCTCCAAAATCATTGTTTCCCGGAGATGCACCTCTTTGTTTGCACTTTCCCTGCCAATCAATGTGAAACATTCACTTGGGCGTCGAGTTTCTGTCCATTTTTCGTCATCCCAAGAGACAAAATGCAAAGGGTAGGGGGTCAACCCTAGATAAAGGCGCTTACGCTGTCCCTCTGGAGAGCCCTCTAATTGGCAGGACAAAGGCCAGCTCCGGGTTCGGCCGGGGCCTCCGCCCATCCCTCGGGGCTACCTGTTGCTGCAGGCGCAGCGCAACTCGGTCCAGGGGCTCCGAGGAAGAATTCCCAGCTCCAGCATCGCGCCCACCTTCTCAGGCCCCGAACTTCCCCTAATCTCAAACTGCGAAGGCAAGGCTCTCAGGATGACCAGGCGCCCTCTGCTGGGTTGGCTTGCGGGGGGAGGGGCATTAAGAGGAGGGCTCCCGCTGGGTCCGGAATGTGGTGGCGGTAGGTCCCTGCACCCGCCCGGCGACTCCTTGCCAAGGTCTCTCCTCCAGAGCAGAACAAAGACGCCGCGAGGAGAGCTTCTGTCCTCGCCTCCCCCGCCCCGCGCTTCACTCGCACCAGCCCACGCCGCTCTCGGAAACTTTACAACCAACTTCCCCTAGAGTTCGTGCGCGCGGCGAGTGGGCCAGAAGGAGAAACCGGGACAATCGCATCCCGGGACCAGAGATGCCCTCTTCCGCGTCCCCTCCTGGACAGGGAGCACCACCTCTTGCACCGCCCGTCCCAGTCTGCGAGCTGGGCGACCCGCGGTGCCAGGGCGAGCGGAGCACGCGCTTTTCCCAGCCCCTTAAGCGAATGATGTTTCTTTAGTCTGGACGCGTACAGTACTGGGCAGTGGGGTCGGAGATAAAGAAGC